CTGTGAGCATGGCTTCAAGTTTTCTCAGGAGAGGATGCAGCAGGGACATTGCAGGAGGAAACAGAGCTCCTGCATTTTTGGGTGTGGCACAGAAGGGCAGTAGAAGGTATCAGCAGTGTGGGTTAAGGATATCCAATGAAGCTCCACCTCAGTTTTGGGTCCAGGATATGCTGGAAATTATTATTCAGTAGAAAGCACCGATGTACAGCATAAACATCAGAGTGGTCCAATTATTATGGATATCCAATTGTTAATTCGGTTCTTAAACACAAACAAACCTGTGTTTAAGAACAGAATTTAACAACTGGACATCAACAACAAAGTTGTGAACCAAGGAATTCCCCTCACTTTAAATGGAAAAATCAAAAGTTTATTCTATAAATTTTAAATGACACATATTACATAACTGACCTGTCAGACGTTTAACAAAAATTTTTTTTTCAAGCAAGAGAAGGTCATAGACTGCCTAGAAAAGGGGGGAATGGTCAAACTTTTCTTCAGAGAGAAGGAGAGGGTTTCAAGAAGTTGAGGTAGCACGTGGAAATACCCAATTCTTTGTCCAAAAACCATGATTTAGTAATTTTTAGTGACTATGATAAGAAAAGAACACCAAGGTATTAGGAAAGAATAAGAAGAAATGATGATGATGATGGTATTAAGAGCAGTGAGAACTCCTTATTAAATAGATAATTCTCAAGACCTTACAAGAACAGAAAGATAAACATACATTTATAGGTCAAACATATTTTGGTGATGTGTTATGTCATGGCTATGAAATGAAACTATGGAAAACAAAATTATGGTTGTATAAGCTTGTGTGTTTAGAACTTGTATATTTGTTTTCTTTTCAGGCATAAAAATATTCCTAGGGAAGTCATAAGCAAATTATGAATTCCAAAGAAAGTAGATGTACACAGAATGAGCTCATTTTAGGCAGATGATTATAAAATGAGCAAATAGAGCCCATGTGAGGATGACCCATGCATCCCTGGAAGTATATAAAGGTCTTAGAAGAGTAGAGGACAGTCACACTTCAGAAATATCCTCCTACACCTCAACTGAAATCTAACCTCCTGAAATCATGTGTTGCAACTACTACAGAAACTGCTGTGGGGGCTGTGGATATGGCTCTGGCTGGAGTTCCGGCTGTGGATATGGTTGTGGCTATGGCTGTGGATACGGCTCTGGCTGTAGATATGGCTCTGGCTATGGAACTGGCTGTGGCTATGGCTGTGGATACGGCTCTGGCTGTGGATATGGCTGTGGATACAGCTCTAGCTGCTGTGGCTACCGACCACTTTGCTACAGAAGATGCTATTCCTCTTGCTACTAATCATCACTACAGGTCATCCTTGGCTTTGCAATGACCTCTCCAAGATCAAGTTCAATTGAAATCTCCCCTACCCATTATCTTCACATCTAAGTAAAGGTTGACTATGGTCACCTGACTATCTGAATGCATATAAGAGAAGCTGTTGGCAGTGGATGGAGACTGAGTAGTTTCATCACATCGCTGAAGAGA